ATTATTTCTATTTTACAGATAATAAACCTGTGGCCCAGAGAGAACAAGGAGACTGTCCCAAGATTCCATGGTGAGTTACGGGAGCTCTGGGGCTGGGATCTTCGCATCGTGCTTAGGCACAACCGCCTCTCCCAGTGGTCTCAGAACTCCCTAAGGGCAGAGCGGCGTCTTCTCCTAGGCTGTCTCCTCTTGGCCTCCCATCCGGCAGACTGTGTGCTCCCAAGAGCCGCGGGAGTGGGGGTCTCCCAACTCTGCCTGTTCCAGGTCTTTGCATACTAGAGGAACGGGCAATCTGTGGCATTGTTGATCCAGTATTTACCGAGGGCCTGCTATGTGAAGGGATTCCTCACCCTTCAGGTGCTCCCAGGGCTGGGAATGTGTAACACCAGAGGGTAGAGAGTGGGTGTTTGAATACAGGTCCAGGCTGGGTGCACTCGGCTGGGCAGAGCCGGGGAAGCTGCCCGAGGGGCGGGTTTCGGGTGGGAACTTGAAGAAGCCAGGGGTGCCCAAAGAGGGGGTGGAGCTGCCCCAGCAGAGAAATGAAGGTGCGAACGCTGGGGCGTATCTCGAGCAGAGTGGCCTCGGGAGCAGGGGGCGGGGTGGGCTGAGTAAGCGTAGGGGCCGGCCGAGCTCTAGCTGGGAAACGCAGCCACTCTCCTGCGGCCGCCCTCCCCGACCCTCCCAGGGTCAGCCGGGCCCAGAAGCCGGAGCCTGCGCTTCCCGTCGTCCCGAAGTGCGAGAAGCGCGGCTGCAGCTCTGCGCCGAGGAGCCCCGGGAGTCCACTCCCGGGCCTCGGTCTTCCCATCTGTGTGACGCCACAGGAAGTCCTGAGACGCCACCTCTGCGCGGCCGACCCCTCTCCCGCGCGTGCAACACGTGGGCCTGGCGGGGCAGAGCTGCTTGTGCGCGGCGGGCGGGGTGCGGGGCGCTCGGCGTCGCCTGGGCCCGCGGAGGCGGCTGTAGCCAGAGCGCCCGAGGCCGCCCGCCCTCCCCCGGCTTGGGGCGGGGCCGCTGCCCGGCTGCTCTTTTATCTGCCAGCTCCGCCGACCCGGCCCCCGCGGCCCTCCCAGCTCGGCTCCGGCTCAGGTACGGGGCTGCCAAGACGGGGAGGCCTGGCTGGCCGCAGACGAGGGTGCTCTCCACGGGGCGCGGCGGGGCTGCGGGGCTGCGGGGCTGGACGTGGAAAGAGCAAGGCTCCGCGGGGCAGGGGCGGACTTGGGACCCGGGGAAGACAGGCAGGACGCGGAGCCGGAGGGGAGCACCTGGGCTAAGTGAGAGGACGCCCGCCCGGGGAAGCAGCCAGCGGAGGGCGCAGGAAGGAGGAGCTCGCTGGATGGGGGCGTCTTGGGAAGGGTGGGAGGAGCAGAAGGAGCACGGCTGAGGAGGATGCGGATGGGGGCCTGAGAGCCTGTTTGTCCAGTGAGCAGGGGAGGGGAGGGCTGCTTGGAGAAAATGAAGGATGGAGGGCAGGGAGTGGGTAGGGGCGTCTGGCCCGGGCAAGGCCGCTGCCTTCCTGGAGCAGGACAGTCAGGGAGCTCACTGCTTTCTGGAGGAGGAATGTAGGTGAGACCGGGACAGGAAGGGGTATGGGTGCCCAGAACCGGCTGATGTGAAGGAGTCCCACTTAGGGATCCAGGAACAGTGGGAATAGCACTGCTGGGGGCCAAGAGGGGCACTTGCTCCATGGGCCCAAGCAGTCTAGACACCTTGGGGGATGAGGGAGCCTCCCCTGGTGTCAGGAGAGCCTGGGGGTCCCCCACACACAGTGAGGGAAGGGGAAAACCCACAGCACTTGCCTCAAGGCTGCAGGTTTTGAAGACCTTCAGAAATTTCCCTGTAGCAGCCCCTGGAGGAGGCCTGTGGGGCTAGGTCAAGCCAAGGCCTCGGAGTCTGAACAGTTCGATGGATTCGGAGTCTGGCTGCTCCTGGGTGGACAGCCCAGGACCCCAAGTCTGAGCTCCTATCGGAGAGAGGGACCCAGCCTCTAGTCATGAGGCCTGTGCTACCTCTGGGTCCTTTTGTTGAGAGGCTGCCCCTCTCCAGCCTTAGTTTCTCTGTCCAGAGGGTTCCTTGCTGGTCAGCAGTGCAGCTCAGGTCCTTTTTCTGTGCCCCATGCTGGGTGACTATAGCTCGTTCACCCAACCTCTCTGGGCCTAAGAGATTCCCCCTCCTCAGAGCAGCTGTAAGTCTCAGCTCCACAGAATACTTTCTTTAAGAATTGCTTTTTCAGGCCATCTGTGGGAGCTCACACTTATAATCCCAGCGCTTTGGGAGGCTGAGGTGAGAGGATGGCTTAAGCCGTGAGTTCAAGGTTGCAGTGAGCTGAGATGGTGCCACTGTACTCCAGCCTGGGGGACAGAGCATAGACCCTGTTTAAAAAAAAAAAAAAAAGTCTGGGCATGGTGGCTCACACCTGTAATCCCAGTACTTTGGGAGGCCGAGGCAGGCGGATCACCTGAGGTTGGGAGTTTGAGACCAGCCTGACCAACATGGAGAAACCCCATCTCTACTAAAAATACAAAATTAGCCGGGTGTGGTGGTGCATGCCTGTAATCCCAGTTACTCAGGAGACTGAGGCAGGAGAATCGCTTGAAGCCGGGAGGCGGAGGTTGCAGTGAGCCGAGATCTTGCCATTGTACTTCAGCCTGGGCAACAAGAGTGAAACTTTGTCTCAAAAAATAAAAAAAGAAAAGAAAAGAATTAGGCTGGGCACAGTGGCTCATGATTGTAACCCCAGCACTTTGAGAGGCCAACGCAGGAGGATTGCTCAAGCCCAGGAATTCAAGACCAGCCTGGGCAACATAGTGAGACCTTGTCTCTACACATAATAAAAAAATTAGCCAGGCGTGGTGTTGTGTGCCTGTGGTCAGGGCTACTCAGGAGGCTGAGGTGGGAGGATGGCTTGAGCCTGGGCAGTTGAGGCTGCAGTGATGGCTGCACTGCACTTCAACCTGGGGACAGAGTGATACCCTATCTCAAGAAAAGAAATAGTTACTTATTTCATTCTGATCACATTTTCCAGTACAAATACATGGAGGTCCCAAGTGCCAAAGTTACAAAAAAAAAAAACAGTTTCTGTTCAGTTTTGGAAGACATGTAGGGACTTTTTCTTTAAACACTTTGGACCAAGTTGGGGAGTTAGCCTGCATTGAGGGAGGTGACCCAGTTGCTAAGAGACTGGGAGGCCAGCCAGGGATGAAAACTTTGCCTGTATAATCTGTGGTCACCACTGGGTGCCTGGGAGTTACCCACGGTGGACAAAGGGCAAGAGCGCTGGTTTTGGAGTCAGATAGATGTGCTCTGCCCTCCCGCCTCCAGGGCTGGGCTCCCAGGTTGGCTGTGGATCCAGAGAGTTGTGAGGGAGAGGTAAAATGTGTGTGAAAGTTCTTGGTAAACACCCAGCCACTATATATTATGAGTGGTAGCACCTAATCTCCTTAATGATATTTCAGGTGCCATATTGGGTCATCCTCACTAAAGACCCTTCAAGAGGGTTTTCCTCCAATAGCCCCAGTATTAACATTGGTCTGGCCTTATTATTTGTATCTAATGGGGTTAGACTTTCCCTTCCATGCTGAGAAAAAGTTGTCTTTAAGAGAATGTGCTGAACAATCAGGGCCCAGAAAGGCAACAACGAATATTTTGCATGCCAAGAAGGAGGCAAAAGAGGAAGTGGAATTGTACCCAAATAATGCTTATAATAGGTGTTATTTAGCTGAGCTGTAAGCTCCAGGAGGGCAGGGTATTAATATATTGAGGTGTTGGCTGAGCACTGTGGCTCACTCCTATAATCTCAACACTTTGGGAGGCCAAGGTGGGAGGATGACTTGAGACCAGGAGTTCGAGACCAGCCTGGGCAACATAGCAAGACCTCGTCTCTACACATAATTTAAAAAAATAGGCATGGTAGCGTGCGCCTGTGATTCCCAACTACTCAAGAGGCTGAAGAAGGATCACCGGAGACTGGGAGGTCAAGGCTGCAGTGAGCTGTGTTTGCACCACTGCACTCCAGCCTGGGGGACAGAGCATGACCCTGTCTCAAAAAAAAAAAAAAAAAAAAAAAATCCTGTGGTGTTACCATTGGTATGAATTCCCTGGGCTGTTAGTTCTGCGAGGGCAGTGGTTTAAATGGCTCTGTCACTGAGGAAGCTGCAGCGCCTGGCACATAGGAGGCCTAAAGTAAATATTCTTGGACTGTCCCAGGGCCTAAGGGCCCTTGGAAGTCACTGGTGAATTTACTCTCTCCTTTGACATTTGGAGAAACAGGGCCAAGAGGGGAGGGGACTTGTCCAAGGTCACACAGGGATTGAGTGGCTGAGTCAGGACGAGAATCCCACAGAAACGGCAGAGCCAGCACTGTGCCAGAGCCAACACCTGGCATCCATGGCTTTGTTTTGCTTCCACAAGAGCCCAAGAGGCAGCTATTTTAATCCTCTGATTCCAAAAGGAAACAAGCTCAGAGAGGTTGAGGGACTGTTGCAGAGTCACACAGCAGGTGAATTCCAGACCCGAAATTTCATCCTCACATAAAAATGAGGCCTGTGGCGTCTCTTGAAACAGCCTGCCGGAGAGCCTGCAGAGATTAGTGGAGGATGTCCACCACCAGGGCAGCAGTCTTCTCCAGTTCTCCAGGCTCACTACCTGGCTGGCTTCCCTCCAGGCTGGATCTTCCTAGGCCCTGTGGGCATTTGTGTGGGTGAGCCCGTTGGGGCAGGGAGCCTGTCTGCTTCATTTTCTGTGTGCCCCAGCACACAGAATGCCTGGGTAGCGTTGAGGCTGGCATATAGTATAAGCACTGAGTGAAATCTGTGAGATGGGGGTAACCCAGGGCTCTCCCTCTCCATAAGCCCATTTTCCACCACCTCCCTGCAGCCTGGTCTGTTTTGCCCCACGGGTGTTATGGGAACCTTTGACAGTGTGTATCCTTGGAGAGCAGGCTGGGGCTTGCAAGCCTTCGTTAAGGAGAGAGGTGAGGAGGGCTGACCTTGAGTTGAGGAATATGAATTGGGAGGGGTGAGGAAGTGGAGGGGAGGGGAAGGGAGGAAGGAGCGGCTCAGGCTGACAGAGGCACTCCCACTGGAGCCCTGGAGATCGCACTTCAGAGGTTCAGCCAACCCAGAAGACTCCCAAACCTTCTGCAAGACATGTCCAGGCCAGACCATATGCCATTTGGATCACCTGCTAATTTGGTTCACCCTCTTGTGCCCTCGTGCTCTCCAGGGCTTCTGAGCTGCTGGAGTTGAGGCCCCTTCCCCTGGGACTGTCACTGCTTAGCCACATCTCTTGGGCCTGTGGGTAAGCACCAATTTACAGGGCTCTGTGAATTCAAAACAGTTACTCTGAATGGTCTTTGCTAAGAACAATTTAATGATTAAGTAAGGTCAGTGTCCTTGGAAGTCCAAACTCTAGCCAGATTTCCCTGGTCTACACCCCTAGGGATAAGGTAAATGTTTAAGCACACAGTGAACTTCCTGAGGCCCCCAAATCTAATGGAACTAGCTATTGAGGGCTAAAAGAGGATGGTTTTTTTAGAAAACTCGAAGCAAATCTCTCAGGCTGGGGATATTTCAAAGACTACTACTATTATTATTAATAACAATTGCAATATTTGTTGAGTCCCTAAATGAAGCTAAAACTTTGTTCTAATAAATTTAATCTTTACAGCAACCTATGAGGTAGATAATATTGTCATTCCCATGAGGGAGCTAAGGATCAGAGAAGGTAAGTCACTTGTCTAAGGTCACATAGCTAGCAACCTTCTTCCATTCTGATTCCCACTGAGTAGTGGACAGGAACCACTGAAGTTTGCCTGACACCATCAACCAGGCCCTAGTCACCTGGCTTTGCCTTTGCCCTGCTGTGTGATCTTAGGTAAGTCAAACTTTTCAGCTGGCCCTCGGTTTGGCCCCTGACTTTGCTCTGGTCTCTCTCCCAGCTCCCTGCCCAGGCCCACAGCCATGGCCATGGCCCAGAAACTCAGCCACCTCCTGCCGAGTCTGCGGCAGGTCATCCAGGAGCCTCAGCTATCTCTGCAGCCAGAGCCTGTCTTCACGGTGGATCGAGCTGAGGTGCCGCCGCTCTTCTGGAAGCCGTACATCTATGCGGGCTACCGGCCGCTGCATCAGACCTGGCGCTTCTATTTCCGCACGCTGTTCCAGCAGCACAACGAGGCCGTGAATGTCTGGACCCACCTGCTGGCGGCCCTGGTACTGCTGCTGCGGCTGGCCCTCTTTGTGGAGACCGTGGACTTCTGGGGAGACCCACACGCCCTGCCCCTCTTCATCATTGTCCTTGCCTCTTTCACCTACCTCTCCTTCAGTGCCTTGGCTCACCTCCTGCAGGCCAAGTCTGAGTTCTGGCATTACAGCTTCTTCTTCCTGGACTATGTGGGGGTGGCCGTGTACCAGTTTGGCAGTGCCTTGGCACACTTCTACTATGCTATCGAGCCCGCCTGGCATGCCCAGGTGCAGGCTGTTTTTCTGCCCATGGCTGCCTTTCTCGCCTGGCTTTCCTGCATTGGCTCCTGCTATAACAAGTACATCCAGAAACCAGGCCTGCTGGGCCGCACATGCCAGGAGGTGCCCTCCGTCCTGGCCTACGCACTGGACATTAGTCCTGTGGTGCATCGTATCTTCGTGTCCTCCGACCCCACCACGGATGATCCAGCTCTTCTCTACCACAAGTGCCAGGTGGTCTTCTTTCTGCTGGCTGCTGCCTTCTTCTCTACCTTCATGCCCGAGCGCTGGTTCCCTGGCAGCTGCCATGTCTTCGGGCAGGGCCACCAACTTTTCCACATCTTCTTGGTGCTGTGCACGCTGGCTCAGCTGGAGGCTGTGGCACTGGACTATGAGGCCCGACGGCCCATCTATGAGCCTCTGCACACGCACTGGCCTCACAACTTTTCTGGCCTCTTCCTGCTCACGGTGGGCAGCAGCATCCTCACTGCATTCCTCCTGAGCCAGCTGGTACAGCGCAAACTTGATCAGAAGACCAAGTGAAGGGGGATGGCATCTGGTAGGGAGGGAGGTATAGTTGGGGGACAGGGGTCTGGGTTTGGCTCCAGGTGGGAACAAGGCCTGGTAAAGTTGTTTGTGTCTGGCCCACAGTGACTCTCTGTGCACGACTCAACTGCCAAGGGCATCACTGGCCAATTCTTGGATTTAGGGATTGGCTAGGAGTTGCTGGGGTCCACTCCTGGGCCTGCCCCAGCTCCTTGCCCAGGGAGAGGGAAAGAGTTAACGGTGTGGGCCACTCCAGCTTGCCCTTCCACTGCCACTCACTGGGGTGAGGCTGGGGGTCAGCTTGGTGAGGATTGGGGCTTCTAGATTGTCTAGGCAGGAGGTGAAACTTAGGCCAGAGTCAGATTTGAGCTGAGCCAGGGGAGGCCTTGGCAACCTACTTCTACTCAGATTTCATTGCTGGATGCGGAAGGGGTAGGCCCAAAATATATACAGGATCTTACTGTCCCTTGAAGCCCAGCCACAAGTGTTGGAGCTGCAGAGAGACCCCAAAGGTAGTAGATTGTGCCAGATACAAATGGGTCCCATCCAGTGCTTCATACTCCTTCAGTCACTATCCCAGACAGTGAGCCCCAGATCTCCTAGCTCTGGCTTCTGTGTCCCACACGGCCTGTTCCCAGCTTCTCTCCTGGTTCCCTTGTTACGGATTCATTTATCCATTCAGTGTTTCCTGGGCCTCTGCTCAGAGGCAGGTCACCACTGGGCCCTGTGGATCAATGCAAGATGACAAAGGCTTTTTTTTTTTTTTTTTTTTTTTTTTTTTTTGAGGAGTTTCGCTCTTGTTGGCTAGGCTGGAGTAAAATGGTGCGATCTCGGCTCACTGCACCTCCGCCTCCCAGGTTCAAGCGATTTTCCTGCCTCAGCCTCCCGAGTAGCTGGGGTTACAGGCATGCACCACCATGCCTGGCTAATTTTCTGTATTTTTAGTAGAGACGGGGTTTCTCCATGTTGGTCAGGCTGGTCTTGAACTCCTGACCTCAGGTGATCTGCCCGTCTCGGCCTCCCAAAGTGCTGGGATTACCGGCATGAGCCACTGCGCCTGGCCGACAAAGGCTTTGATATCAGAATGAACTGTCAAGGGAGGTGCTGGAGAGGGATTAACCTGTGCTGCCTGGGACCCTCAGGGTCTTAGGTTGGGGAGTGTGAATAGGAGTTTGCAGATGGAGAATAGGAAGGGCATTCCAGGCAGAGGGAAACCTGTGCAGAGACCAAGAGGTGTGGAAGGAAAAGTGGGGTTGGGGCTGGGTGGTCTGGATTATGGCCTGGATGCAATAAAGTACTGTGACAGTAGCCACCTCTTTGTTTTTTGTCTCCTGTTTCCGGGAG